TTTCCTCATCTTCCTCCATCCCAAGGGTCTTCCTACTCTCTTGGACTAAACTATCCCACCCCAAGGCCAGGGGCTCTTGATTGCTTCTTTAAATGAATTTTCTTTTCCAAGGGCCCATCCGCTCACATCAAGTACACGAGTAACATAGCCTATCATTTTCATTTAATTCCAGAATGTCTTTACTATCATCCCCGTTTTACAGACAGGAGAATAGATTCAGCAAGTTCACAGCAGACCTGCGTTCTCAAAGCCAGGTGTCTGGTTCTCAGTCCAGCATTTCCCCCACCATGTCACAGCCTCGGGGCTGAGCCAGGCCTTTTTCAAAGCCCCAGGAAGCTAGAGCTGGCCGCCTCCTGCTGGCAGGGAGTTCCTTCCAGGCTTCTGGTGCTACTGCCAAAGAAGGGAGGGTGGGAGAAGAGAGGGAGGTGGATTATACACAGAGAGGGTCCCGCACTTCTGTTTCCCTTCCTTGTCATGGAAGGAGAGAATGAATTACGTGGGGGACCCAGGGGGATAGGAAAATCAATCATTCATGACAGTTAATAAGTGTCAGAAAAGTATGTACTCACATTCATCCCCTGAAAGTCACATTCTTCATCTGTTCTGATTTGTCTTTCACTGATGGCATTAGCCAGGTAGGCTCAGCAAGAAACATCAAAAGGTTTTAGCCCAATATTGTGGAGAGAGTTTCATTTAGCTTCATTTTTTCCAGCCGGGGCTGGCTCCAAAGCTAGTTTTTCTTACTAGGTTGTTTGCTACATGAAAAGCAGACTCCCAGAGGTTTCTGAGATTGCCGACATCCTATGCAAGATGACTGCTCCCACCCACCCGCCCACCCACTCACTAATAAGACATAATGCCGTCCTATTTTTGGTAACAATTAAAGGGCCTCCCGGTGAAAGCAGAAAGCTGTTTATTTTCTGTGACATCACTTCACTTTGCCTTCGAAGGCTGGTCTGTGCTCAGTGTTTTCGTGGTGATGCAAGTCGGCTCTCTCCTCCAGCAGTTGGATCCCTCCCATCTCACAGTACCTCACAGGTCTCTTCCCCCGAGCAGTGCATTGCTGGAGCGAGGAGAAGCTCACGAATCAGCTGCAGGTCTCTGTTTTGAAAAAGCAGAGATACAGAGGCAGAGGAAAAGGGTGGACTCCTATGTGACCTGTTCTTAGAGCAAGACAATCACCATCTGAATTCCAGAAGCCCTGTTCATGGTTGGGGATATTTTCTCGACTGCATGGAATCAGAAAGAAGCAAAAGGATGGGAAATGCCTGCATTCCCCTGAAAAGAATTGCTTATTTCCTATGTCTCTTATCTGCGCTTTTGCTGACTGAGGGGAAGAAACCAGCGAAGCCAAAATGCCCTGCCGTGTGTACTTGTACCAAAGATAATGCTTTATGTGAGAATGCCAGATCCATTCCACGCACCGTTCCTCCTGATGTTATCTCATTGTAAGGCCCGTAAGCATTTTGATATCTAATTTTTGTTTGTTTTCTCTTTTTTGTTTTCTTTCAGATCCTTTGTGAGATCTGGTTTTACTGAAATCTCAGAAGGGAGTTTTTTATTCACGCCATCGCTGCAGCTCTTGTGAGAAATATTTATATCATGACTATTTTTAACACCATTTTCATTGTGTACTTTTTCTGGGCAGGTTATTCACATCGAACTCCTTTGATGTGATCAGTGATGATGCTTTTATTGGTCTTCCACATCTAGAGTATTTGTAAGTAAAAAAGCTTTTTTAAAACATGATGATGTTTGACAAAAAATATTATAACTTATTGCAGATTCATAGAAAACAACAACATCAAGTCAATTTCAAGACATACTTTCCGGGGACTAAAGTCATTAATTCACTTGTAAGTATGAATGTTGCTATTACTTTTTAAGCAGTTTACATCACCTTTTTTTTTTTTTTTCCAGGAGCCTTGCAAACAACAATCTCCAGACACTCCCAAAAGATATTTTCAAAGGCCTGGATTCTTTAACAAATGTGTAAGAGGACCTAAGAAATCACTGAACAATTATACAGCAAAAGCAGCTGAAGTTTGTCTTTCAGGGACCTGAGGGGTAATTCATTTAATTGTGACTGTAAACTGAAATGGCTAGTGGAATGGCTTGGCCACACCAATGCAACTGTTGAAGACATCTACTGCGAAGGCCCCCCAGAATACAAGAAGCGCAAAATCAATAGTCTCTCCTCGAAGGATTTTGATTGCATCATTACAGGTAATGTACTCATCATCATTCCACCTCAAAAATCACAGTTACTTATTATTTCCTATTTTTGCAGAATTTGCAAAGTCTCAAGACCTGCCTTATCAATCATTGTCCATAGACACTTTTTCTTATTTGAATGATGAGTATGTAGTCATCGCTCAGCCTTTTACTGGAAAATGCATTTTCCTTGAATGGGACCATGTGGAAAAGACCTTCCGGAATTATGACAACATTACAGGTATGAAAAGCCTAATGATATTTTGAGTGGTAATAAATTCATGAACCATATCTTGGTCTTGTAGGTTCATAATACAGACATCTGTGGATCTGAGAAGTCCTGCAGTGAGGAAATTTTTCCAATATTTTTCACCCTTAATTTGGCCATGGAATTTAATTCTTTCTTTTCTTTTCTTTTTTCTTTTTTTTTCTTTTTTTTTTTTTTTTTGAGACAGAGTCTCGCTCTGTCACCCAGGCTGGAGTGCAGTGGCACAATCTCAGCTCACTGCAACCTCCAACTCCCGGGTTCAAGCAATTCTTCTGCCTCAGCCTCCCAAGCAGCTGGGACTACAGGTGCGTGCCACCATGTCCAGCTAATTTTTGTATTTTTAGTACAGACAGGGTTTCACCATATTGGCAAAGCTGGTATTGAACTCCTGACCTCATGATCCGCCCACCTTGGCCTCTCAAAGTGCTGCCATTACAAGCGTGAGCCACCGCACCCGGCCGGAATCTAATTCTTTCTATGAAAACTTTTACTTATCTGGATCTCTCTTTTTTTTTTTTTTTTTTTGAGATGGAGTCTTGCTCTGTTACCCAGGCTGGAGTGCAGTGGCGTGATCTGGGGTCAATGCAACCTCAGCCTCCTGGGTTCAAGCGATTCTTGTCCTTCAGCCTCCCAAGTAGCTGGGACTACAGGCATGTGCCACCACGCCCTAATAATTTTTTGTATTTTTAGTAGAGATGGGGTTTCACCAAGTTGGTCAGGCTGGTTTCGAATTCCTGGCCTCAAGTGATCCACCCGCCTTGGCCTCCCAAAGTTCTGGGATTACAAGAGTAAACCACCTTGCCTGGGCTTACTTAGCTGATCTCTTAAGTTTCTTTCCCATTTTAATAATTTTTAAAATTATAAGTCATAAGTTAGAACATAGGGCTCCCTCTACAATTTTTAATATCAGTTTTAGCTTCTAATACCTTTAAATCTGCTCTCAAGAGCACTCACACCTCCCCATAAAAGGTAACCCTTTAGACAAGGCATGGAGGGTCATGATAGATTTTGCTGGTAGCCATCACCCTCATTGCTCAAAGGACCAAGACAGGTCTGGGGCTTGCTTGAGGCTGGGGTTGCTTAAATAAAGGGATCCCTTCCAAACTGAGACCCTTTTGGAATCCTCCTTTCTTTTAGAATCCTCCTCTCTGAAGGAAGAAGGTCATGCTTCCTTAGGCCCCCATAAGTTTTCCAGTGGACTATAGCAGGGTTTTGTGCGGTCGAAACCAGGCTTTTCTTACTTGTGTATGGTTCATCAATTTCTTTGAATGACTCTTTAGATGAGCACTTACAAGAGAAATAAATCATACATCTGCAAACTTTCTGAGGGCATCTCAGAGCTCATCTTGTCTAGGATGATGTCTTAGTCCCTTCCTGCTGCTGTAACAAAAAATACCTTGACTGCGTAATTTATAAGAACAGAAATTTATTTCTCATAGTTCTGGAGGCTGGGAACTCCATGATCAAGGCACCAGGAGATTTAGGGTCTGGTGAGGGCTCACTCTCTGCTTCAAAGACGGTGCCTTCTCTGTGTCCTAACATGGCAGAAGGGCAAAAAAAGATCTAACAGACTCGCTCAAGCCCTTTTGCAAGGGCACAAATTCCATTCATGAGTGTGGAGTCCTCATGATCTAATCACCTCCTAGACACCCCACTTCTTAATACTATTACACTGGGGATTAAGCTACAACATAAATTTTGGAGGGACAGAAACATTCCAACCATAGCAGATGACAAATATATGCCCCATACTCAGTCATTATCCCTTCCTTCACTCTAGACAGGCACCACTAATCTATCATGGGAATCTTTCATGTAGAGTGCAGACACGGCCACAGAATCCTTCTCAACACAGTTCCCCAGACAATCACACGCAATGAGCCAATCAGTATTGGTACATGTGTTGGAATCTGGTGGCCATCCTTAATCTAGTCTAAAGTCTCATTGTACAGAAAAGAAAACTGAGCCTCAGAGAAGTTAAATGATTTTCTTAAGATCATACAATCAGTTTAGCCCTGAAAAGAGTCAGAAATAAAACTATTTTGCCTATGGATGAAGCCAATTAGTAGAAAGAATTAATGTAGAACTTTCTGCCCCGCACTAGCGCTGTAGTCAGAAGAGGCCTAAAGCCCAGATTTGTTCAGCTGTCTCTGGATTTTCTAGAGCCAAACTCCTGCAAGATCAGAATCTACTGATAAATGTCAAACTCTTCCCCAAAGGATACCAAGCTAGGCCACTGACAGATCCCACATCATTTTCTGTGATTTTCCAAAATAACTTTCAGGAGCAGTGCCCATGGCTGCACCCTTCTTTCGATTTTTTTAAAGATTCCTTTTCCTTCTCTTCACTCCTGCCACCAGTGACCTAAAGCTCCAGAAAAGTGACAAGTGGCATCTCCTTTCTTTGCAGGGGAAAGGCAAATTATTCTAGAGCAGGAAGCAGTTCAGACTTAGAGCAAAACAATTACAGTAGAGCCATGGGCTACCCAGACCACAACGCTAGCCTTTGGTTATCTAAGATCTTAGATAAACCAAATTTGAAGTCCTGGAATAGCTAACTTGTCCCCAGCTTGGGTTAAAAGCATAGAGATGCTGGTAGGCCTGGCTTTGAATCCCCAACTCTGCCTTCTGCTACCAGAACAGCCTCTCTGAGCTTCAGTTTACTCATGTGGAAAAAGGATAATATTTATCTCTTAAGATTGTTGGGAAAATTAATGAGGTAAATTGAGAAAGCACATAATAGATGCTCAGTAAACAGTAGTTTTCATTAGAATTATGATTAACTCATTTGTGTCAGGGAAACTAATGCTTTCTTTCTGCAAGAAGTAAGAGGAGAACACTCGGGCCATAGCTGTGTGTCCTGAACGTCTAGCGCAGGCTAGATATGACATTAACAACTCAATTGTTGGCAACAAGGCCCCACGAGGCACAAAGGCACGGAACTTTAGGACACTGCTGCCATTGGGCTTTGGAGACCAGCCTTGCCTAATCAACCAAGGAGATCTCTTGTTTCAGGCTGATTTGGGTGGAAGTTGTATGGCCCCAGCCCGCATGTTTACATGCTCCAAAAGAGGATGGCCACACAACTAATCTCTCCTTTGTCTTTTCCCAGGCACATCCACTGTAGTATGCAAGCCTATAGTCATTGAAACTCAGCTCTATGTTATTGTGGCCCAGCTGTTTGGTGGCTCTCACATCTATAAGCGAGACAGTTTTGCAAATAAATTCATAAAAATCCAGGATATTGAAATTCTCAAAATCCGAAAACCCAATGACATTGAAACATTCAAGATTGAAAACAACTGGTACTTTGTTGTTGCTGACAGTTCAAAAGCTGGTTTTACTACCATTTACAAATGGAACGGAAACGGATTCTACTCCCATCAATCCTTACACGCGTGGTACAGGGACACTGATGTGGAATATCTAGAAATAGTCAGAACACCTCAGACACTCAGAACGCCTCATTTAATTCTGTCTAGTAGTTCCCAGCGTCCTGTAATTTATCAGTGGAACAAAGCAACACAATTATTCACTAACCAAACTGACATTCCTAACATGGAGGATGTGTACGCAGTGAAGCACTTCTCAGTGAAAGGGGACGTGTACATTTGCTTGACAAGATTCATTGGTGATTCCAAAGTCATGAAATGGGGAGGCTCCTCGTTCCAGGATATTCAGAGGATGCCATCGCGAGGATCCATGGTGTTCCAGCCTCTTCAAATAAATAATTACCAATATGCAATTCTTGGAAGTGATTACTCCTTTACTCAAGTGTATAACTGGGATGCAGAGAAAGCCAAATTTGTGAAATTTCAGGAATTAAATGTTCAGGCACCAAGATCATTCACACATGTGTCCATTAATAAGCGTAATTTTCTTTTTGCTTCCAGTTTTAAGGGAAATACACAGATTTACAAACATGTCATAGTTGACTTAAGCGCATGAGACACCAAATTCTGTGGCTGCCATCAGAAATTTTCTACAGTACATGACCCGGATGAACTCAATGCATGATGACTCTTCTTATCACACTTGCAAATGAATGCCTTTCAAACATTGAGACTGCTAGAACCAAGCACTACCAGTATCTCCATCCTTAACTGTCCAGTCCAGTGATGTGGGAAGTTACCTTTTATAAGACAAAATTTAATTGTGTAACTGTTCTTTGCAGTGAAGATGTGTAAATAAGCGTTTAATGGTATCTGTTACTCCAAAAAGAAATATTAATATGTACTTTTCCATTTATTTATTCATGTGTACAGAAACAACTGCCAAATAAAATGTTTACATTTTCTTTCATATCCCAGAGGTAATTATTTACAGGAGCTGTTTC